AGGCTGGAGTGCAGTGGTGTAATCTCTGCTCACTGCAACCTCCACTTGCCGGGCTCAAGTGATCCTCCCACCTCAGCCTCCCCAGAAGCTAGGGCTACAAGCACGCCCCACCACATCCAGCTAATTTTTGTTTTGTTTCGTTTTTTGATACAAGGTCTGGCTCTATCGCTCAGGCTGGAGTGCAGTGGCACTATCTTGGCTCACTGCAAACTCCACCTCCTGGGCTCAAGCGATCCTCCCACCTCAGCCTGCCGAGTAGCTTGGATCACAGGCCTGGGCCACCACACCGGGCTAATGTTTGTATTTTTAATAGAGGTGGGGTTTCGCCATGTTGCCCACGCTGGTCTCCAACTCTTGAGCTCAAGCGATCTGCCTGCCTCGGCCTCCCAAGGTGCTGGGATTACAGGTGTGAGCTACTGCTCTTTCTTTAACATTGATCTGTTTGTTTCATTCATTAATTGTAAACGAAAATCCTGCCTCTGTGGGATTATATCCATGAATGAGAGAGGCCATAAAAAAAAGCACTAATTGGACAACCATCTCTACTTAGGAAAAAAGCAGTTACAGGGATCAGTCACAGTTTATGAACATGTTCTGGCGCCTTAAAGGCATCAAAATCAGGATGTCAGAGTCCCAAATAGGAAAGATCTAGTCCACGAGGCCTGTTTCTCTAGAAGACCAGTAAAGATGGCAGGTTTGGCGCTCTAGGTGGCAGAGAAACCACCAGGAAGGCTTGGTGAATGGGGAGAAAGGTAACCTTCCCAACCTTTCTGCTTCTCCTTCCACTTCCCTCCTCCTCCTCCCTCTTCCTCTCCTCTCAGCCCTCCCTCTCTCTGTCCTCCTCCTCCGCCCGCCCAAGCATCACCTCGTGAGGCCTCGTGGCGTTAGCCCAGTGCTCTCGGCCCCCACCGAGCCTGGCTCTACTGCAGGCGCTGGGGGTTGGGGTGGGGGAGAGGCCCAGGGCACATGATGCCGCCCCCAGCCCGCCCAGCACATGACCCAGGCAGGCCGGCGGGGTCCTGGCACACCCGAGCCGCGTCCGCGAACACAGCCCATGGCCTCCCCGCGCCTAGGGACCTTCTGCTGCCCCACGCGGGACGCAGCCACGCAGCTCGTGCTGAGCTTCCAGCCGCGGGCCTTCCACGCGCTCTGCCTGGGCAGCGGCGGGCTCCGCTTGGCGCTGGGCCTTCTGCAGCTGCTGCCCGGCCGCCGGCCCGCGGGCCCCGGGTCCCCCGCGACGTCCCCGCCGGCCTCGGTCCGCATCCTGCGCGCTGCCGCTGCCTGCGACCTTCTCGGCTGCCTGGGTAAGGGCGCGCGCGGCCCGCGGGTTGGAATCCAGATACAAAGTATTATCCAATTCTCTCTTAGGTATGGTGATCCGGTCCACCGTGTGGTTAGGATTCCCAAATTTTGTTGACAGCGTCTCGGATATGAACCACACGGAAATTTGGCCTGCTGCTTTCTGCGTGGGGAGTGCGGTGAGTCCACCCCCTCTGCATGCCCTCTCCTCGACATTTTGATGCAGGCTCTTCCCGATTGCAGATGTGGATCCAGCTGTTGTACAGTGCCTGCTTCTGGTGGCTGTTTTGCTATGCAGTGGATGCTTATCTGGTGATCCGGAGATCGGCAGGACTGAGGTATTCACCGAGGAAATGGGATTTCTGCCCTAGAGCTGTGGCTGCTGTTGTGCTTGTCCCCTAGCACCATCCTGCTGTATCACATCATGGCGTGGGGCCTGGCCACCCTGCTCTGTGTGGAGGGAGCCGCCATGCTCTACTACCCTTCCGTGTCCAGGTAAGTTGGGACTCCAGCGCCCCAGGCAGCCCTGAGAAGAATGACTTTGGTTTTCCTCTCTCAGGTGTGAGCGGGGCCTGGACCACGCCATCCCCCACTATGTCACCATGTACCTGCCCCTGCTGCTGGTTCTCGTGGCGAACCCCATCCTGTTCCAAAAGACAGTGACTGCAGGTAAATACTAGGGAAGCTCTCTGGGTACACGGACACCATACATAGTTCCTTCTGTTCTTCACAGTGGCCTCTTTACTTAAAGGAAGACAAGGCATTTACACGGAGAACGAGAGGAGGATGGGAGCCGTGATCAAGATCCGATTTTTCAAAATCATGCTGGTTTTAATTATTTGGTAACCTTTCTTCTATATATGTGTATTTTTATCTCTTTACCTGCTGCCATTTTCTTTCTAACAGTTGGTTGTCGAATATCATCAATGAAAGCCTTTTATTCTATCTTGAGATGCAAACAGATATCAATGGAGGTTCTTTGAAACCTGTCAGAACTGCAGCCAAGACCACATGGTTTATTATGGTAGGTCAATCTATATTTTATTTTAATTAGTTGACTGCCATGTGTCTTTCTGTCCTCTCTCCAGGGAATCCTGAATCCAGCCCAGGGATTTCTCTTGTCTTTGGCCTTCTACGGCTGGACAGGATGCAGCCTGGGTTTTCAGTCTCCCAGGAAGGAGATCCAGTGGGAATCACTGACCACCTCGGCTGCTGAGGGGGCTCACCCATCCCCACTGATGCCCCATGAAAACCCTGCTTCCGGGAAGGTGTCTCAAGTGGGTGGGCAGACTTCTGACGAAGCCCTGAGCATGCTGTCTGAAGGTAATGCCCTGTCTGCCACAGCAGGTAGACTTACCTTTTTTTTTTTTTTTTTTTTTTTTTGCAGATGAGATGAATGCTAGGACTTTGACCAAAGTTGGTCCATGAAAAACTCCATGCACTGAATACTGAGCATTTTCTGAAGCTGATGACAAACCTGCTAGGACACAGACACAGTCAGTCTTTTGTCTTTTCCTCTCCAGGTTCTGATGCCAGCACAATTGAAATTCACACTGCAAGTGAATCCTGCAACAAAAATGAGGGTGACCCTGCTCTCCCAACCCATGGAGACCTATGAAGGGGATGTGCTGGGGGTCCAGACCCCATATTCCTCAGACTCAACAATTCTTGTTCTTTAGAACTGTGTTCTCACCTTCCCAACACTGCACTGCCGAAGTGTAGCGGCCCCCAAACCTTGCTCTCATCACCAGCTAGAGCTTCTTCCCGAAGGGCCTTTAGGATAGGAGAAAGGGTTCATGCACACACGTGTGAGAATGGAAGAGCCCCCTCCAGACCACTCTACAGCTGCTCTAGCCTTAGTTGCCACTAGGAAGTTTTCTGAGGCTGGCTGTAAAGTAAGTGTAAGGTCCACATCCTTGGGGAAGTAGTTAAATAAAATAGTTATGACTGAGCTCTCAGCCTGACTTGGATTCTGTCTTAACA